TCCTCTCTACTTCTGTCATTTGTTCCCTGCGGCCCCTTATATTTACTACTGATAGAAAAGGAAACATCACATTGGTGGAGCTTTTAAAAGCAAGAGACAGGTCGGGCGCGGTGGCTCACGCTTATAATCCCAGCACTTTGGGAGGCCGAGGCGGGCGGATAACCTGATGTCAGGAGTTGAAGACCAGCCTGAACAACATGGTGAAACCCCGTCTCTACTAAAAATACAAAAATTATCCGGTCGTGGTAGCGGGCGCCTGTAATCCCAGCTACTGGGGAGGCTGAGGCAGGAGAATCGCTTGAACCCGGGAGGCGGAGATTGCAGTGAGCCGAGATCGTGCCACTGCACTCCATCCTGGGCAACAAGAGTGAAACTCCGTCTCAAAAAAAAAAAGGCAAGTGACAGCAAGGGGCTGGGGGGTGCGGGATCGCGGAAGAGTCGGAGACTCGAACTTGTCCTTCTTGTATCTAGTTTGGACAAATTCGCGAGAAACACTCAAGTTCAAGTGAATAAGCCGCGGCTGACCACCCTGGTGCCGCCTCGCCGCCACCTGGTCTGAACCTCGCCGCCACCTGGTCTGAACCTACGCCAGGAGGGCCTCGTTCATCCCCGCAAATCGGCAACCTGGAGAATTCCTGTGGGCCTTGAGGGGCATCTGATGGCCAGCGCCAGAAATAATATTAGCCAGGCCTGGGCCAGGCCTCAGCCCTGAGCCCGAGGTGGCTTAGGGACGGCGACCTCAGCCTTGGGGTGGGGGGGGGGGGTGGGGGCGGCCGGGCGTCCTGGGCCGGCGGGCGCCTGGAGCTCACGCCAAGCTGCCACAGGGGCTTCCGGGACTCCAGCCCGGAGTTCCGCCCTCCAGTCGCGAGCGGAGGAGGCGGGCACGCGGCCTGGCTCGGGCCGCGGATTGGCCTGCCCCGAGATCCTGGCCACTGATTGGTCGCCCGGACGGGGCGGGGCCACGTGGCCTAAGGCGCCATCAGCCGCCCGGGAGATATCCGCCGGGGGAGAATAGGGTTGCACCATCCCAGAAGCTGCTGTTAGCTCGCCGGTCCTCGGCACGCCGCCCGTTCGCCCCTGCGCTGTCCGCCCTTCCCCTAGCGTTACTTCCGGTCCCTCGCTGAGGGGGTTCGTGCGGCTCCCAGGAGGCGTGAACCGCGGACCATGAGCGTGGGCTTCATCGGGGCCGGCCAGCTGGCCTATGCTCTGGCGCGGGGCTTCACGGCCGCAGGCAAGCGCGTGGAGGCGGGAGGCGGCTTCGCGGACCCCTAGTTGAAAAGCTCTGTCTTCTGCAGGCATCCTGTCGGCTCACAAGATAATAGCCAGCTCCCCAGAAATGAACCTGCCCACGGTGTCCGCGCTCAGGGTAGGTGGAGCCGGGCGGAGTGGGAAGCGGGTCAGCACTGTGAGCTGGGAGTCTCCTCTTGCAGAAGATGGGTGTGAACCTGACACGCAGCAACAAGGAGACGGTGAAGCACAGCGACGTCCTGTTTCTGGCTGTGAAGCCACATATCATCCCCTTCATCCTGGATGAGATTGGGGCCGACGTGCAAGCCAGACACATCGTGGTCTCCTGTGCGGCTGGTGTCACCATCAGCTCTGTGGAGAAGGTGCCCATCTCAGCCCTGATGCCCCTTGTGTGGGCCACTCATTCGGCTCTCTCCCTCACCCTAGAAGCTGATGGCATTCCAGCCAGCCCCCAAAGTGATTCGCTGCATGACCAACACACCTGTGGTAGTGCAGGAAGGCGCTACAGTGTACGCCACGGGCACCCATGCCCTGGTGGAGGATGGGCAGCTCCTGGAGCAGCTCATGAGCAGCGTGGGCTTCTGCACTGAGGTGGAAGAGGACCTCATCGATGCCGTCACGGGGCTCAGTGGCAGCGGGCCTGCCTATGTGAGGCCCTCATTTGCTCGCTCAGCCTTCTATATGGCCTGGGGCTTAGTGAGTGTCTCCACAGGCATTCATGGCTCTGGACGCATTGGCTGATGGTGGGGTGAAGATGGGTTTGCCACGGCGCCTGGCAATCCAACTCGGGGCCCAGGCTTTGCTGGTCAGTATCTTTCCCCCGCATGTTCAGGACCAGCAACTTTCTCCTAATGTGCCCTTCCCCATAGGGAGCTGCCAAGATGCTGCTGGACTCGGAGCAGCATCCATGCCAGCTTAAGGACAATGTCTGCTCCCCTGGGGGAGCCACCATCCACGCCCTGCACTTTCTAGAGAGTGGGGGCTTCCGCTCTCTGCTCATCAATGCAGTTGAGGCCTCCTGTATCCGAACACGGTGAGTCCATCCCGCGGACTTCTGTCCCAGACTTCCTTTAATCCTTCTGGGGTTTTGTCTGCAGAGAGCTACAGTCCATGGCCGACCAAGAAAAGATCTCCCCAGCTGCCCTTAAGAAGACCCTCTTAGACAGAGTGAAGCTGGAATCCCCCACAGTCTCCACACTGACCCCCTCCAGCCCAGGGAAGCTCCTCACAAGAAGCCTGGCCCTGGGAGGCAAGAAGGACTAAGGCAGCATCTGTCCCCTCTGTGATTCAGAGCCCTTAGTTGAGAGCCCCTGCCGCCCCTGCCACCCCCCTGCCCCGCTCCCACCATTGCCCCTCCTCAGCTGTGCAAGGAGAAAGCATGCTTAGGAAGTTTTCAGGTCCTTGTGATAAAACCTCCTTAAATCTGTTCAGACCAAGCAATGCGAGCTTCCTCTCCTGTCCCATGTTGGAAGTTGCTCTGAAGGGGTGGTAGATGCTGGAAGCCAGACACAACCCTGCGTACGCTGCTCAGTTGGTGGAGACTGGGGCTGGGACTGGAGTCAGCCCAGCTGGGAGGAGGGGCTGGGGAGGATCTGCAGCTGAAGCCCGAGGCAGGGTTGGTGTGATGCCAAGGCAAAGTGGTGAGGAGAAAACAGGAAACGGGCTTTCTCTGAATTGGTAAATGGGAAAGAAGTGAGCAACTTAAGATTGTCACAATTAATCACAAGTGTACAGGATTAGACTGGGTTTATATTTAACTCTTGCTTCATAGGTGTACCATTTAAAGAGTGTTATTTAATGCTAAGTTTAACTGCTTTAATAAAGTTTATTTTTAAATATCTTGCTTTTGTTAGGCTTAATCTTAAATAATCA